AGTGCTTGTTGAACTGACCTGAACTACGTCTTGAGATTAGATAGCAGGAGTACCTAGATGATGAGTGAGGGGGGTGTCTGTGGAGGCACAGTGTGAAGGAAGTTATGGAGGAGAGGCCCTGCATATGCGGTTCCTTCATCTATTTATTTGCAGCTTTTTTTGAGACAGAGTTTCTCTGTCACCCAGGCTGGAGTGCAATGGCGCGATCTCAGCTCACTGCAACCTCCACCTCCCGGGTTCAAGCAATTCTCCTGCCTCAGCCTCCCGAGTAGCTGGGATTACAGGCGCCCGCCACCACGCCCGGCTAATTTTTGTATTTTTAGTAGAGACGGGGTTTTACCATGTTGGCCAGGCTGGTCTCTATCTCTTGACCTCGTGATCTGCCCACCTCAGCCTCCCAAAATGCTGGGATTACTGGTGTGAGCCATCGCACCTGGCCTATTTGTTCAATCCAAAAACACTCGTATGGTGGTAACATATACATAACATACAATTTACCATTTTAACCATTTTAAAATGTGCAGTTCAGTGGCATTAAGTACACTCACATTATTGTGCAATTAACACCACTATCCATCTCCAGAACTTTTTCATCTCCTTTCATAAACATTTATTGAGAATCTACTGTGTGCCAGACCCTGCAAGTTGCTCCAAATCTAGTAGTGGGGGGAAGACAATAAAGTCATCAGCTCTGACCCAGTGTGATAAATGCTATAAAAGACATAGGCATCAAGTGCTATGGGACCACAGGAGTACCCAGTTGGTTGAGAAGAAGGTGCGTTCTGAAGTAAGCTGTTACTTGACTTGAGTCTTGAAGGAGGACTAAGAATTAGTCAGGAAGTTAGAGTGAGAGTGGATATGGTGCCCAATGGGACAGAAGAAACAAAGTGAGAGATCAGAGAGCAATCCTTGAAACCCTGAGGGTCATGCTAGGGCAGGGGTAGAGCTGAATTGCCCTAAGGGGGTCCTGCTATCTAGAGGAAGCCAAGGCTGACATACTGAGCCCTCTGTTCCCCTTTGTCAGCCCTATGTCTTCCCCCAACCCTGAGGATGTGCCCCGGAGGCCAGAACCTGAGCCCTCAAGCTCCAATAAGAAAAAGAAGAAAAGAAAGTGGCTGCGGCAAGAAGCCAGCATCCAAGCCCTCACCAGGGCTGGCCATGGGGCCCTTCAGGCTGGCCAGAACCATGAAGCCTTGAACAACTTCCAGAGGGCCTTCCTTCTGGCCTCCAAGGCCCCACAAACCAGGGATACCCCTGTGCTCCAGGCCTGCGCCTTCAACCTGGGGGCTGCCTATGTGGAGACTGGGGACCCAGCCAGAGGCCTTGAGCTACTCCTGCGAGCCCACCCTGAAGAGAAGGCACAGGGCAGGCGACACGGCGACCAATGTTTCAATGTGGCTTTGGCCTACCATGCCCTCGGCGAGCTGCCTCAAGCTTTGGCCTGGTACCACAGGGCCCTGGGCCACTACCAGCCACAGGGTGACCAGGGAGAAGCCTGGGCAAAAATGGGAGCCTGCTACCAGGCTCTGGGACAGCCTGAGCTAGCAGCCCACTGCCTGCAGGAAGCAAGCCAGGCCTATGCTCAAGAGAGACAGCTGCGGGCCGCAGCCCTGGCACTGGGGGCTGCGGCAGGATGTATGCTGAAGAGTGGGCGGCATCGGGTGGGGGAAGTTGTGCAGGTGCTGGAGAAAAGCCGGAGGCTTGCCGAGAGGAGCACTGAGAGGCGACTGCTGGGTGAGACCTTCGGGCAGGGAAGGCATGGGATCTGGCTACCAGTGACCCTGGCTATTCCCTCTAGGGCACCTCTATAACGATCTAGGCCTGGGCTACTCCCAGCTCCAGCTGTTCCCGCTGGCCGTGGAGGCCTTCCTGCAGGCCCTGCCCCTGTGCTGGGTGCCAGGAGAGCAGGCCACAGTGCTAAGAAACCTCGGGATGGCCCACAATGCCCTCGGCAACTATCAGGAAGCTCGGGAGTTTCACCAGAAGGCTGCTGACCTACACGGTGGGTGCCTGGGGCCGGGGAATGGGACTGGGCCCTCTGAGGATGGGGTGGGCTCTGTCCTCAGGCTCTGTGGGGCAGCGGTGGGAGCAGGGCCGGAGCTTTGGCAGCCTGGCCTTTGCATTGAGCCAGCTGGGGGACCACAAGGCTGCCAGAGACAACTACCTGCATGCCCTGCAGGCTGCCCGGGACTCTGGTAAGCGTGAGAGGGTTGGGATGTGACTGGGAGACCTATTCCCTTTACTCCACTTCATTCCCAGACTTCGGCTCCGGGAAGACTCCAGGCTCCAGGTGGGGCCAGCCAGGCGGAGGGGACCCCAGCAAAGGCAGGAAGCAGCACAGCAGGTGTCCAGCACAGGTGAGGGTGGGAATGGTGCAGCAGAGATGCATCCAAGCTGTGCCCTGGTTCCTTGCCCCTACAGATCTTCCAGTGGGTGGGAAGATGAAGAGTTTGAGGAGGGCCACCAGAAGAAAAAAGAGGAGAGGTCGGCAAACGTTCCGGTGAGGGCTGGGCCGGGAAGACCAGAGCGTGAGTTGATGTAGAGTATTCCTGGCGGTGCCTCTCCTTACTGCAAATATGGCACTCCCACCCCCACCCGCCTGCCTCCGCTTCTTATGCCCATCCCACCATCCCGCCTTCCTGTTGTCATTTCTTTGAGGCCTGGCACAACCTCGCGCCACCCCTGACCCTGGCTGTCCCAGTTCGCAAGTCCCCAACAGCCCTCCCATGATTTCTGCTTGTCTCTCAAGGCCCTGGACCATTTTCCCTGAACCCTTCTAGAACTCCCTCTTCCTTCCTGCTCTCATGGCTTTCCTAACTTCTAGAACTTTGCATCTTGGACCCCAGGGTTTTGCTGAAAGCCTACTCTGTGCCCAACACAGCGCTGGGTGCTGTTGGTAAACCCCAGCTCACTACTCAATAGCATCTCCCACAAAGACTTGCAACTCAGGGAGCAGAGTTCTTTGCTACTTGTTGAGCTGACCTGAATTTACCGATGTCTCCTTTTCAGTGTGTTTCCTTCCAGGCACAGTGAATCATTCGCACCATCTAGCTTCTAGTTGCCCCACGTTTACCAAGCACACGCCCTGCAGAGGGACAGTCCTCGGCAAAGCCTCCATCTATAGTGAGCAGTGCATCCCCTGACACCGCCCCAACTCGTGGTTCTTCTCTCAGAGCTTTTTTCCACCATGATAGTTCTTGGTGCAGAGAGGCACGTGATGAATGTGTCTGTCCTTCTCCATCTAGGTCCAGGACCCAGGGCCCATCTTCCATTTGTAGGTCCAGGCCCTCCCAGAGCGGAGTACCCTAGCATCTTGGTACCCAATGGCCCTCAAGCCAATAGGTGGGTCCTTGGGGGAAAGAAGGAGGCCTGGAGAATAGCAAAAAAAGTAGAATGTGTGGCTTGGGATGATTTTAATGAAACACGACTGCTGTTGAAGTTGGGGGAAGCTGGGATCTCATGCTTGGGATATAGGGCCCCGAGCCCCACTTTGTCTTTGCCCTTTAGCAATGTGAACAACCCTCACCCGGCTCTGGAAGCCCAGGGTATGCCCTGCTTCCTAAATGGCCTGATGGTAGGCCTCAGTGAAAGACAGGGTGCTGCAGGATGGGGGGATATGAAGCTTAAGCCAACTCCCTCCTTCTCTGGAGCCCACCAGCAGAGGTAAGGGCCAAATAGGGCAGAGGGAAGCTGAGGCCAAGGCAGGCTGCCTCCTGCTGTCTCCCCAGTCACCCCCACTGGCAAGCCCCTCCCTGCCTCTTTCAGGTCATCCAGGTGGCCCAGGGAAAGCCTCAGCAGGAGCCGCCAGAGGAGACCCATGGAGTCGGGCATCTGCACTATTGTGTGACCTCCCCCTGCCAGCCTCAGCCCTCATCCCTGAAGCACCTGTCCAACACGCACACACTAGGGGGTCCTGGGGACCAAGCCTCTTCCCAGTTGCTCAGCCCTGCAGGGATGTGGAACACAGTGCAGCCAGTGGACTCCTGAGGAGGCTGGCCAAGGGCTTTGCAGGCTCGGCCCTGAGAGGTTCTGTTTGTTCCTCCTTGGGATTTTTGGACTCAGTAGGTAAAAGAAAAAAGGAAAATGGATGGCAAATTCCCTGTCTTTCTGAATCCAAATCTTACGATTGCTAGGGGCCTGGCAGTTCTAAAAACTGACTTCGTGGTCAAGTAGCTTTGGAGTCACTGACTGTCTCCAGACGTCCATTTTTGCACATGAGAAATGAGGATATAATACTACAGAAGAGGCATCTTACCCAACCAATGCACCTTACTTCTCTGTGAAACACAGGGGATGCTGGGCGCAGGCCTAGGCTGTGGCCTGTAGCCTGTAGGACAGCTCCTGCCAGCAGCCACAGGAACAGTGATGTGATGTAACATTTCCCAAGTACTTAGCTCATGCCCCACCCTATTCTAGGTGCTTAGCTCAGGCCCCACCCTATTCTAGGTGCTTAGCTCAGGCCCCACCCTATTCTAGGTGCTTAGCTCATGCCCCACCCTATTCTAGGTGCTTAGCTCATGCCCCACCCTATTCTAGGTGCTTCACAAGTGTATTCTCCTCTAATCCTCACAACAAATATATGAGGTGCTATTATCCCCTTTCGCAAATGAGGAAAATAAGGCACAAAGCTTCAGTAATCTGAATTCCCAGGTCACATAACTAGTATGTAGAGAAGCTGGGAATCAAACCCAGGCAGTGAGCACTTTCTAGAATGCTGTGCAGTTCCACTTCCCCAGCTAAGCCCTTGCTTACCCAGAGTCCATTGTGATTTAATATCAAGTGTGTCTATGCCCGTTGTATGTGTTATTGTAATTCATAATGTAATTAAATACTATACACATTGATGAACAGGCCAGGTGAGATGGCTCACCCTTGTAATCCTAGCACTTTGCGAGGCCAAGGTGGGAGGATTGCTTGAGCCCAGGAGTTTGAGACCACCCTGGGCAACATAGTGAGACCCCATGTCAATGTAAAAGAAAATTTATCTTTAAAAAAAAATAAATTGATGAACTGAGAGTGGGAAAAGCAGCACTGTTTCTATAAAAACTAAGTTGGATCCTTAGAAGACTCGACTAAGGTAAGTTACTTTTTCTTTATTATTCTTATGCTTTATCTTCCAGTGATGGAGGAAAGAGTGAGTTTATTTATTTATTG